CCCTTCTCTTCCCGGCAGTTTAAAAAAAACAAAAAACAAAACGTCGTATCTTTGAGCATTGGTTTTCAAACATCACAATCACTTTAACATGACCTGAAATGCTTGTGAAAACACAAACTGCTGGGCTCCAGCAGGTTTCTGACTCAACAGGTCTAGGGTGGTGCCTGGGAATTTGCATTTCTAACTAGAGTTCCCAGGTGGTGCTAATGTTCCCAGTTCAGAGACTTCAATTCGAGATCCACTGCAGTATCCATAACTTTTGCTGATTTCCTTCAAATCATGATACTTCAGGGCTCTCTGCATCACCTCTACTGAGGAGCCCTACCCATTAAAGCTGGGGTAGGTTGGCCCAAGAATGGAACCGGGATCGTTGAGATTTCAGCACCCCAGCATTTTTTAGTGACTGAAATAATGAAAATTCTGATCAGGCTCCTGCTTGCTTGCACATTTTAACCACTCGCTTTTTGCCCAATATTCTCCTTGTTTCCACAATATAATTATAAACTGCTGAGGTACTGCTTCCTCGTCAAGAACAAAGAGGTTAACTTCAGGGTCACAAAAATGTTTGCAGAAGGGATGAATACCTCCAAGGGCTTTGCAACCAGCTGCGGATGCCTGGACGTCTAATTGCTCAAAGGTGTTATCTGAGACTGAAGAAACAGACTTTTCCCCTGGATTCTTTGAAAATCCCCCTCTCTTATTCTCTAGCAGAATAAAAACTCCCTGCTTTTTCCTTTTTACACACGGATTTGAGAGATCTTGTTCTCCCTCCTTCTGGCTTTTACTAAATTGAATGTCTTTCTCTATCCCCAAGCACCAGTATGTCAGTGTTTGACATCAACTGCACCACTGATACACGAGTCGGAATTTGAGCTTCTACAAGTACATTCCTTCCTAGGCCAAACACTGACGCTAAGAAATACGAGAACAGATCATCGCTAAACAGCAGCTGAAGGTCAGGCGAACTGACTCGCTGCGGAATCTGCCTTTGCACGTGATCAGTCGGACGTCTACACCCGCAGCCGTCTTCTGTCTCCGCCTCACCCTCAGGCCTGACGGTCCGAGTGGAGCTGCGGGACAGCCCGAACCTCCAGGTCAGCCCCGCGGCCCTCCATGGCGCTGGTGCGCGCACTCGTCTGCTGCCTGCTGACTGCCTGGCACTGCCGCTCCGGCCTCGGGCTGCCCGTGGCGCCCGCAGGCGGCAGGAATCCTCCTCCGGCGATAGGTGAGTTGTCCGCGACCCTTCTCTTCCCAGCCAGATTTATCTGCATTTTTTGTGTAATCAACAGGACAGTTTTGGCATGTGACTGACTTACACTTAGACCCTACTTACCACATCACAGATGACCACACAAAAGTGTGTGCTTCATCTAAAGGTGCAAATGCCTCCAACCCTGGCCCTTTTGGAGATGTTCTGTGTGATTCTCCATATCAACTTATTTTGTCAGCATTTGATTTTATTAAAAATTCTGGACAAGAAGCATCTTTCATGATATGGACAGGGTAAGTGATTATACAAGTACCATTAATTACTCTTTTGTTCTTTACAATCTCTCTCTTTTTTCAGGGATAGCCCACCTCATGTTCCTGTACCTGAACTCTCAACAGACACTGTTATAAATGTGATCACTAATATGACAACCACCATCCAGAGTCTCTTTCCAAATCTCCAGGTTTTCCCTGCGCTGGGTAATCATGACTATTGGCCACAGGTAAATTTGATAGACTTTCAGAAATGCTTAAATTTCAATGGTGGATTATATTGTTTGTGGCCAGGATCAACTGCCTGTAGTCACCAGTAAAGTGTACAATGCAGTAGCAAACCTCTGGAAACCATGGCTAGATGAAGAAGCTATTAGTACTTTAAGGAAAGGTAAGTGAAAGACTTAGTTATTCCTATTTTGCTTCCTAAATGTGTTTTAAAATTGTTTTTATAGGTGGTTTTTATTCACAGAAAGTTACAACTAATCCAAACCTTAGGATCATCAGTCTAAACACAAACTTGTACTACGGCCCAAATATAATGACACTGAACAAGACTGACCCAGCCAACCAGTTTGAATGGCTAGAAAGTACATTGAACAACTCTCAGCAGAATAAGGAGAAGGTAGATCCCATAGACCAAAACCATCTGGGAATCTCATGAGGCCTTTTTGTGTTTCTTTTTCCAGGTGTATATCATAGCACATGTTCCAGTGGGGTATCTGCCATCTTCACAGAACATCACAGCAATGAGAGAATACTATAATGAGAAATTGATAGATATTTTTCAAAAATACAGTGATGTCATTGCAGGACAATTTTATGGACACACTCACAGAGACAGCATTATGGTTCTTTCAGATAAAAAAGGTAATGTAATGCTGTGTTTGCATCTCCCCAGTAATGTATGTTTATGTGCATACGTTTTGTTCAGGAAGTCCAGTAAATTCTTTGTTTGTGGCTCCTGCTGTTACACCAGTGAAGAGTGTTTTAGAAAAACAGACCAACAATCCTGGTATCAGACTGTTTCAGTATGATCCTCGTGATTATAAATTATTGGTAAGTTGGCAGATTTCAGAGCTGACCCCATAGAACCAGGTTTTGTTACTGTTCTTAACTGCAGGATATGTTGCAGTATTACTTGAATCTGACAGAGGCGAATCTAAAGGGAGAGTCCATCTGGAAGCTGGAGTATATCCTGACCCAGACCTACGACATTGAAGATTTGCAGCCGGAAAGTTTATATGGATTAGCTAAACAATTTACAATCCTAGACAGTAAGCAGTTTATAAAATACTACAATTACTTCTTTGTGAGTTATGACAGCAGTGTAACATGTGATAAGACATGTAAGGCCTTTCAGATTTGTGCAATTATGAATCTTGATAATATTTCCTATGCAGATTGCCTCAAACAGCTTTATATAAAGCACAATTACTAGTATTTCACAGTTTTTGCTAATAGAAAATGCTGATTCTGATTCTGAGATCAATTTGTGGGAATTTTACATAAATCTTTGTTAATTACTGAGTGGGCAAGTAGACTTCCTGTCTTTGCTTTCTTTTTTTTTTTCTTTTTGATGCCTTAATGTAGATATCTTTATCATTCTGAATTGTATTATATATTTAAAGTGCTCATTAATAGAATGATGGATGTAAATTGGATGTAAATATTCAGTTTATATAATTATATCTAATTTGTACCCTTGTTGAAATTGTCATTTATACAATAAAGCGAATTCTTTATCTCTAAATATGATGAAGTTTTCTTAACATGATAATTTTT